CAAGAAATTAAAAATACAGTCCCAAAGGTTTACTGTTGCTTTTTAACTGTGCTTAATTTCATATTCATATCCTAAGCGTCTGTCTGAAGTAGCCTGGGTTGATATATTGAAGGCATAAACATATCTACTTCCAGTGAGGGCTTCTGCAAATCCTATTTTGATAAGGTCTTAAATCTGTTGAGATCAGGCCATAAAATTCTCCTGCAGTTTCAGCAATAGGTAAAAACAGTGCTCAACGTTTTTTTTTTTCCTTTTAATTTTGCATTCAGACTGTGTAACCTCCATCTGTAAATCTTGCCCCCCCTCCCACTGCCTGGGGAAAAATATGGGCAACATGTGGTGTGTTAAGCAACATTTCAAGTGTAAATATTAAACTTGGTAAATTTTAATTTACCTTTTAATAATTTTCTGACTTACAGGGACTATTTTTAGCAGATGAGAGCTTAGAGATTTAGTGAAAATATGTTGTCATAACTGCAAATGCCAGACTAGAGTCGTTTGTAGTTTAGAAATGTATCAGATAATAAGTTCCTCATCAGTGGGCATTGCTTTCCTAGGTGATAGGTGGAATTTTGGCCCATGGATGACTGAAGGTTTTTGCTAATGTGATTAATACCATTAAATTACTTACAGAATGCCAACTAAATGCATACAAATGTTCCCTGAAGAAGAGCTCTATTAAGTTTATTCTTCATTTCTGACAGCAGAATCCCAAGTTGCTATTTAATTTCAGAAAGTCCTTTCAGCAGGTGGCTGCTCATGGTGGGTATGGGGTGTGAACACTCACGGTCACTGACCGTGCTGAGGTATCAGGAAAGCCTGGGAATTAGCATGCAGGAAAGAGTCACCCGGCAGAACGTGTTAGTCCTTCAACTCTTCTGTGATTTGCTGTTGATACAGAAATCTATCCTTTGAAGATGGCCTCTGAATGGAAATGTACTCTGGAAAAATCCCTTATTGATGCTGCCAAATTTCCTCTTCCAATGGAAGTGTTTAAGGTAAGATGTTGATTCTTAGCAATGTATCTACCCTTTTTGAGAATAAAATCATCTACAAAGTTTTCCGGCCGGGCGCAGTGGCTCATGCCTGTAATCCCAGCACTTTGAGAGGCTGAGGTGGGCGGATCACGACATCAGGAGATCGAGACCATCCTGGCTAACATGGTGAAACCCTATTTCTACTAAAAATACAAAAATTAGCCAGGCGTGTGGTGTGTGCCTGTAATCCCAGCTACTTGGGAGTGTGAGGTAGGAGAATTGCTTGAACTGGGGAGGCAGAAGTTACAGTGAGCTGAGATCGCACCATTGCACTCCAGCCTGGCAACAGAGTGAGACTTAATCTCCAATAAAATAAAAAGTTTTCCATACCAAATCCTTTTCCACTTGAAAAGGCACCTTCTTAACCAGTTTCCATTTTAAATGCTTAAGGTTTTATCTGTTTCATGTTGCTTTTTAAAAAAATAATCTTCATAATGACCCATATTACAAGATGCTGATTAAAATTGTTTAGGTTTACTGACTTTCTTTGTAGCATATTGTTATGGAAATATTTTCACCCCCTCACTTCCTACTACAGAAACAAAAGGAAATATAGCAAGTCTAATTTTGACATTTAGTAAAAATGACAGAAAATGACTCATCTCGTGGTGGTTCAGTTTTCTTGATGTCCCGAGGTTCTGCTAAGTACCAGGCCTTCCACCAGGTGCTCCCGTGAAAATGAAGGGCTTGTGAAATGCATCTCCACCAAAACGGCTACCAAGTTCTTTACACTTCAAAAATTATGCTTCACACTTACGTGAAATAGAATATTAGGTTCTGGACAAAGATGGTCCATTCAGGTTCATCCAAGGAAATCATAAAACAGGCCCATGGAGTGTGGGCGGCGACCCAACACCATTGGCGTCCTTGGACAGTTCTCAATGTGGTTGTGACGGGCAGACATCCAGTTGCTTCCCAGCCCTGGGGTGGCACGTGTCTGCAGAGTCGTACAAGTTTCATGTAGAAGATGTACTTAATGTGGTACAGCAGAGTTTAAGGATTTAGTAGGGGACGTGGGCTTCCTGGATTTTACTGACACCTAAGTCCTCACTCAGCCTTTTAAGCAGCTGTGGCAAATCATTGACCCTTTCATTCAGTACTTCCCCTGTTTGTAAAATTGGACTATTAAGATCTCCCCCTTAACTTAGCCATGTGATTATGTTGTGACGTTTAACTGAATGATGATTTTTACAGTGTTTGGGGGCTCCTGTACTGGAGGAACAGTGTAAATATAATACACTGTTAGCATGATATTGACCGACAGTGAAGCCGACAGTTGTGGTGGCCAATGTTGTTATTTTTTGCCTCACTGACCAAATCTTTCTCTCTTCTCCTCTTTGTCTTCCTCTTCCTCTCCTTCCCTCTTCTCTCCCTTTTATTCTTCCTTCCTTTAATACTGTCCTGCCCTTACAAAAACGATGAAGAGAAACAGCCTTTAATGTTGGACCTCTCAGCTCTGCCACCCCCACCAGAGCCAGCCTGTCCTCGTCTCCCCTGCCCCTTTCTCTTCACCGTGGCCTCAGTCATCTTTGAATGTGAATCAAATCCAATCACATCCTTCACCCTTGAAAAAATAAATTTTATTTTGACGTACCCTATACACACATGTGAGGAGTTGAAGGAGTGAGCCAATGGGAAATTACAGATGCCCACCCTCCGGTCTAAGCCTCGGAGCTGCCAGGCCAGTGAAGCCCCCGCTGCAGCCCCAGGTCTGCCTCCCTGCGGGACCAGGGCACCCGGGGCCTCACAGCTGTGCGGGTCCTGCCTGTGCCTCTCTTTGTGGCGTTCCAGCCTGTGTATGCTTCCCTAAGTGGGATGCTGAGTCCTGTTGACAGGATGGGAAGTGGGCACTGTCCTCATTGTTCAGAGAGGGCCCTTTCCCTACTCTGAAGAGGGAAGAAAGCTGGATGTGGTCTGGGCACCACACTGGCTTTGCTTTTCCTCAGAGTGGATGAGGATTCAGTAGGTGAAGTCGTGAGCTAATTTTTTTTTTTTTTGGAGAAACGGTGTCACTCTGTAACCCAGGCTGGAGTGCAGTGGGGTGATCATAGCTCGCTGTAGTGTCAAACTCCCAGGCTCAAGCCATCCTCCTGTCTCAGCCTCCCAAGTAGCTAGAACCACAGGCATGCACCAGCACACCTAGCTAATGTATTAGTTTGTTCTCATGCTGTTAGGGAAGACATACCTGAGACTGGGTGATTTATAAAGGAAAGAGGTTTAATTGACTCACAGTTCAGCAAAGCTGGGGAGGCCTCAGGAAACTTAAAATCATGGCAAAAGGGGAAGCAAAGATGTCCTTTTTCACATGGCAGCAGGAAGGAGAATAAGAGCTGGATGAAGGGGGAAGGCCCTTATCATCAGATCTCATGAGAGCTTACTCACTATCAGGAGAATAGCATGGGAGAAACCGCCTGCATGATTCAATTACGTCCCCACAACATGTGGGGATTATGGGAGCTATAATTCAAAATGAGATTTAGGTGGGGACACAGCCAAACCATATCAGCTAATTTTTAGATTTTTTGTTTCTGTACAGATGGGGTCTCACTGTGTTGCCCAGGCTGGTCTCAAATCCTGGGCTCAAGTGATCCTCCTGCCTTGGCTTCCTAAAGTGCAGGGATAACAGGTGTGAGCGACTGCACCTGGTCTGTGAGCTAATCTTAAGAAGACGAGGGGTTACCACACTTGCTTCTACTGAAGTTGCAGCATGAACTCTCAGTACTGGAGGTCACATCCCTTAGAAATGTGGGCAGGGGCTGCATAGTATTCCATGGTGTATATGTGCCACATTTTCTTAATCCAGTCTATCACTGATGAACATTTGGGTTGGTTCCAAGTCTTTGGTATTGTGAATAGTGCTGCAATAAACATCCGTGTGCATGTGTCTTCATAGCAGCATGATTTATAATCCTTTGGGTATATATCCAGTAATGGGATGGCTGGGTCGAATGGTATTTCTAGTTTTAGATCCTTGAGGACTCGCCACACTGTCTTTCACAATGGTTGAACTAGTTTACAGTCCCACCAACAGTGTAAAAGTGTTCCTATCTCTCCACATCCTCTCCAGCACATTGGGACATGGATGAAGCTGGAAACCATCATTCTGAGCAGAGTATTGCAAGGACAGAAAATCAAACACCGCATGTTCTCACTCATAGGTGGGAATTGAACAGTGAGAACACTTGGACACAGGGTTGGGAACACCACACACTGGGGTCTGTCGTGGGGTGTGGGGAGGGATAGCATTAGGAGATACACCTAATGTAATTGGTGAGTTAATGGGTGCGGTACACCAACATGGCACATGTATACATATGTAACAAACCTGCACGTTGTGCACATGTACCCTAGAACTTAAAGTATAATTTAAAAAAATACATTAAAAAAATGTGGGCGGGGGTTGGTTGGTTCTTGTTTTCTGATTTTACAACTTAGCTCTCAGGAGCAGGCTGAAGTTCACTGTTTCTTTGCAGTGGAATGAATGTTCTCATCTTGTCTAGACAGCTGGACCAGGAGTAGGACCCAACTTAGGAATCTTTTTAGTGTAGTCAAAATAAGCTGAATATTGTTAACAATCTTGGTCTGGCTGACTTTGGCATTGTGTCCGTAGGTTGCAAAGATGATAAAATGCTGTCTACATTTCCTTCTCACTAAAAGTGGCTAAAAATGTCTGTCTTATCCATATACTTTATTGATAGTTTGTGTGGGTGTAGAATTTTAGGTGAGCTATCATTTGTCTCAAGAATCAGAGGTTTTGGCTGGGGCGTTGGTGGCTCACGCCTGTAAGCGCAGCACTTTGGGAGGCCGAGACGGGCAGATCATTTGAGGTCAGGAGTTCTAGACCAGCCTGGCCAATATGATAAAACCCTGTCTCTACTAAAAATACAAAAAAATTAGCCGGGCATGGTGGCATGCATCTGTAATCCCAGCTACTCAGGAGGCTGAGGCAGGAGGATTCCTTGAACCCGGGAGGCAGAGGTTGCAGTGAGCTGAGATTGCACCACTGCACTCCAGTCTGGGCGGCAGAGCAAGACTCTGTCTCAAAAAAATGAAAGAGGGTAGGGGGGATTAGAATGTGGTGGTCAGCCCCTGGAGTGTGGCTTGTGGGCTGCTTCTTGTCCTGTAGTATTTCCTCTTTGGCTGGTTTTCCAGGGAGAGCTTTTCAGTCTCCCAATGTCCCACCTGGGGCTCCAGGTCTGACTGCCAGCGTTCCAGGAGCCACGTGGAGAGAAGAGGGCTGGGTGCTGGCCTGCAGTGTTGGTTCCTGCCCCAGCCTGTTCAGAGAAGGCTGAGACAGGGATCAGGGAGGCTGTGGGGGGCGTCTAACTGCCTCTGCTTCCCAGTCACCTCCCCATGCTTATATCTTAAGCTCCTGTCAACCCCCCGGTTTCGGACATATCTGGTGGGACTCGTTTCAGAGCCTTTCAAGGCTTCTGTAGGAGCCACTGTGTTGGTGCTCAGCTTTTCTGCTGAAGGCCTGGGATTTGGCTTTGCTGAATGTGTGAAATTACTCACTTCTTCTTCATCAGCTTTTTTGCCTCCTTACCTTTGTGTGCTGAGTGGGTGTGTCTTTTTTAAAAAAAGTCTCTGGACTGTAGTTTTGGTTAGAGTTTAGGAGGAGGTGAAATGAATGTGGGTTTTCAGCCTGCTGTTTTAACCTGGCACTGCTGTTGAAAAGAATCTTGTTGTTTGGACTCTAGGGTACGATCAAGCTGCCACATCCTTCCTGGACATGCTGAGCCTGGGGAGATTTTTCACTCGCTCCCCTGTGCAGTGTCTCCTTCCGTGCCCCTCCTTGCTGTACCAGGAGGTGCACTTGTTATGTTTCTGTAACGCCCTTTGTACCTTGATATGGTTTGGCTCTGTGTCCCCACCCAAATCTCATCTTGTAGCTCCCAGAATTCCCACATGTTGTGGGAGGGACCCGGTGGGAAATAACTGAATCATGGGGGTGGGTCTTTCCCATGCTGTTCTCGTGATAGTGAATAAGTCTCACGAGATCTGATGGTTTTAAAAATGGGAGTTTCCCTGCAGAAGCTCTCTTCTCTTGTCTGCTGCCATGTGAGACGTGCCTTTCATTTTCCACTATGATTGTGAGACCTCCCCAGCCATGTGGAGCTATAAGTCTAATAAGCCTCTTTCTTTAGTAAATTGCCCAGTCTCGGGTACATCTTTATCAGTGAAAATGGACTAATGCATACCTATTTTGTTCTGTTAAAGTCCTACTCATCTTTCATTTTCAAATATAGATTCCCCAAAGGAATCCTTCCCTGGACCCCTGACCCTGGCCCAGATGAACTTGAGCCTCTGTTGGTGTCCTTCAGCAGCTTGTTCTGTCACAGTTATGCTTAATCATTTGTGCAGCTCCTTGTATAATACCGGCCTCTTTTTGCCTAACTTTGAAGCTCCAGGAAGGCAAGGACTGTGTCTTTCCTGTCCATTCTTAGAAACATACTTTCTTGACCATAGTAGCACTCATTAAATACCTGTCCAATAAATGCGTGAATTCATGGACATATGTCTTCAACTCCTTGAATTTAATTTTTTTTTTTTTTTTTTTTGGAGGCAATCTTGCCCTGTCACCCAGGCTGGAGTGCAGTGGCATGATCTCAGCTTGGCCCCCTGCAACCTCTGCCTCCTGGGTTCAAGAGATTCTCCTGCCTCAGCCTCTCAAGTAGCTGGGATTACAGGCATGCACCACCAGGCCCAGCTAATGTTTTTTGTATTTTTAGTAGAGCTGGGGTTTCACCATGTTCGCCAGGCTGGTCTTGAACTCCTGAACTCAAGCAATCCACCCACCTCGGCCTCCCAAAGTGCTGGATTTATAGGCGTGAGCCACCATGCCTGGCCTGAATTTAAAATTTTTGAGTTCATATATAGATTAAATGGACATGCACACTTTTTTAGAGGTATGAATACTAAGACTCAAAAGGTATACACATTAATCATTCTAATATATTTGTAATTAAAAATTAACTAATTCATTAAACATTTATTGTCTTTGCACAAAGCTATTATGTGCTGTTGACCTGATTCCAGAGTTTAATAGTTTGTTCATATTTTCCAAAATACAATTACCTTACCTTCTTCCCTCACTTTAATTTCTTCCCATAAGAATTCAGACTATTATTTTGGTAGGGTATGTGAGCATTATCATCTTATTCAGTATTTTGTGCATAATTAAGGAGTGCTTTAAGAGCAGATACTGAATATTACTTTTGGGCCTCTCATGAGGCAGGGTGTGGGGTTAGGCACTTTATAAATAGACATTAGTTGCATTGAATATTATGTGTTCTTAAAGCTGGTGAGATACTTTCATTAATGTTTTCTCTTATTTCAGTTCAATGGAAGAGACACAGGAGGTTTCTTAACTATATTTTGTAATGAGTGAGAATCTACACGTTTAATTTGGAGGGTGTGAGAACATCATTTTCTTAGTTTGCAAAGGCTACTGTCACAAATTCCCATGGACTGGATGACTTAGAATGACAGAAATTTGTTCTCTCATGCTTCTGGAGACTAGTGTGTGAAATCAGGGTGTCGGCAGGACCACACTCCCCTGAAGGCTCTGGGTGGAAGCAGAGGGCGGCCCTGGCTTCTGGGGTCGCCTGTGTCCTGGGCTTTGCTTGGTCTGTGGCCACCTCCCTCGGTTCCCTGCCTCCAGGTTCACATGGCCTTCTCCACATCTGTTCAAATTTCTCTCTGCTTACAAGACAACCGTCATTTGACTGGCCCTGTGTGAATCCCATCCAACTTTGTCTTAACTCAATTGCAGTTACAAAGACCCTATTTTCAAATAAGGTTGCATGATAGCTTCTGGGTGAGTATGAATTTGCAGGGAGACACTCTTCAACCCAATCTGATCGCATTTCATGTATGTACAGAAATCTTAGAAATAACACAGTGGCACTCTCTACTGACTTCCTCTGCTTACACGAAGGTAATGTTCAGAGAAATGGTATGGATGCATGGGATGAGGATCCAACTGTCTTAGCAGTTGCTTCATTTATTTAAAAAAAAAAAAAGAGAAATCTTCTCTCAAGTTTTTAGAAGTTCTAGCAAGCAGTATTCTTTGTGCAGGATCCAAAAAGAGACACACACACACACACACACACACACACACACACACACACACACGCACACACTTACTTGCTTTTTTTCTCTGTTATCACTGTTGATCATCACTGTTTCTCAGCAGGCAGACTTTTTTCTAGTTTCTTTCATTACGGTAAAAGGAATATGTGTTTGAATTCAGCAGTGAGTCATCTGAGATGCGTGTTGTTATGGAAAATTGCCATAGCGTTCAGCTGTTACGAGACAGAAGTCAAAGCTAAGCACATTTAATGGCCGGAGATGAGCGGTATTTCCAAGAAGTTCTTTTTATTATTTTTACACTTTAGATGAAATGGGTATTTGGATGGGATGAGTCCCATTATGCTGCGGTTGCTCACGTTGGGGGGATGTGTTCACACGTCTGTGTGGTTGTCGGTGTCTGTGCATGCAATGTGATTGAGCTCCTGGGTAGGTGTTCCTTTCTGTCTTGAATACAAACTGGAACAGTATGAGAACAAGCTCATGATTATTATTTCTACTGTTATTTATCTTTGATTTAAGAGATCACTGTGAATAGCTTTGGATGCCATACTTTACTGGGAATTCTGACTTACCTTATTTGGCAAATACAGATCATTTCCAAAATGTACATTCAGTTGAAGGATAAATAGTTGATGAAATAGGTTTAAAAAAACTCAAAGGACATTAAAAGCCTCATTTTATTGAAAAATAAATAATGACTTTTTTTTTCTTGAAGACGAACCCTGTTATTTAGAGGCCTAAAAGATTTGCCAAAACTATCCATATACTATCCATGTCTATAACAAGTCTGTAGAGGTGACTGCACTGTATATCACCGTGGCTCTCAGTGGATTTTAATTTAGAGCAGATGTCTCTGCATCACACAGCTGGGTGAGTCTCAGCTTTTGGAACACAAAGAAATCTTCCTTTTAAAAATCAACTTAAGATATGTTTAGAAAGTAGATAAAGGCCAGGTGCGGTGGCTTATGCCTGTAATCGCAGCACTTTGGGAGGCCGAGGTGGGTGAATCACCTGAGGTCAGGAGTTTGAGACCAGCCTGGCCAACATGGCGAAACCCTTTCTCTATTAAAAATACAAAAATTAGCTGGGCGTGGTGGTGGGCACCTGTGATCCCAGCTACTCGGGAGGCTGAGGCAGAAGAATCACTTGAACCCAAGAGGTGGAGATTGCAGTGAGCCGAGATCGTGCCACTGCACTCCAGCCTGGGCGACAGAGCGAGACTCTGTCTCAAAAAAAAAAAAATTAGATAAAACCTTTCTTTGACATAGTCACTTTGACCAATTTTGCAGCCTCTGGAAACCATCATTTGATTAACTTATGACATATCCCAATGTCCACTCAAGCAAAACGCCCCAGTTTCCATAAAAGCTTTTTATTTTTGTCTTTTGCGAAGGACTACTAGGAAGGGTTTCTGTCAGTTTGTTTCTGTCATCAAACAATGAAGTTTATTACAGGACAGACTCAGTCTTTTGGTCAATAATGTCTTTGTTGCCTCAGTTTTCCAGTTCACTGAGTGTATACTAAGAGACCACTAAAGGATTTTTTGGGGCTTGGTAAGTTTTAAAACTAGGGCTAGAGGAGACTAGAAAATAAAAGCCTATCAGTAATTGTAACATGTCACGTGTCTGACATTTACGAGCCTCCATATTACTTTTTCGTTCCCAGCAATTCTTATAAATCGTATTCCATATCTGAGATCCTACGTGTTTGCAAATATTAAATTGTACAAGTTTCACTGACAACTCATTTGTCCACCAAAAAGATCTATAAATAAGAAACAGCAATTCCCAATTTTCTAGTTAATGGAAATAAAATATTGTTTCCTTAGAGGAATACAGAAATATAGCTGGGAGAAGACAGAAGCTCTCTAGCTTACTTTGTTCATGACCACACCTTGTCACAGCAAGGAAGGGACATACCTGAAATGTCACTAACATCTATGATCCTTTTTTTATCCTTTAAAGAAGGGAAATTGTTGGAACTTTTTTGTGTTCTTTAAAAAAATATTGAAAATCTCAGTGTGTTTGAAATTCTAAATGAGCTACTCAGAGATTTGCCTTAGAGTGCAGGGAATTATGCATAAGACAACTGCACTTCTTTGGGAGGCTGAGGCTGGCAGATCTACTTGAGGTCAGGAGTTCTAGACCAGCCTGGCCAACATGGTGAAACCACATCTCTACTAAAAATGCAAAAATTAGCCAGAAGTCACTTGAACCCGAGAGGCGGAGGTTGCAGTGAGCTGAGATCTTGCTACTGCACTTCAGCCTGGGCAACAGAGTGAGACTCCATCTCAAACAAACAAACAGAAAGACAACTGCACTTGAGTCCAAAGCCTTGGCATCCTCCTTGTAGCCTCTCTCCGCTTCACACCTCTGTGTTGGGGATCCCCACATCTGCCCCAGGTTTGGTAATTTACTGAAAGGACTCACAGGATTCAGAAGTCATTACACTCATGGTTATAGGTTATTACAGTGAAAGGATAGAAAGCAGAATCAGCAATGGGGTGAAGTCCAGAAAACCAGACAGAAGCTTCCAGAGCCCCCTCCTGGAGGCGTCACACAGCACCCAGCTGTGACAAGAGGTGCCAGGTACTCTTCTACCAGGGCAGTTCCTTAGACACTCAGTGCTCAGGGTTTTTACTGGGGACTGGTCACATAGGAACCCTCTGCCTGGCACAGACCAGAATTCCCAACTCTTAGAAGGAAACCATAAACCAGATTGTTTGTACACACAGTTTAGACACAGCAAACCACTCTTATATTTAGGAAAAGTTTTAGATTGGTATAAGCTATTTTTTATCAGCCACATTTCCAGATTGCAGCCACAGACCCCCCCTTGCAGGCGAGCCCCCTCTGTGAGGACCACAGCCTAGGCCTCCCAGGTGAACCCTTCTCTGCACACTTCCATTCCACCCATCAGGAAATTTTGTTGGCTCTCCCTTCAAACTCTGTCCTGAACTCACTCTTCTGTGTAGCCTTTGCCACTGCCCAAGTCCAGGCCACCATCTCTGTCCCATGGACTGTCCCATCACGCCAGAGCTTGTTTCCTGGCTTCTAGTCATTGCGTCCCCCGACTGCAGCCAGAGGGCTTCTGTTGAAACTGAAGTCAGATGGAGCCCCACTTTTGCTCCTGCCTCCCTGTGGCATGTCATCTCATCAGGGCGGGATGCCTGGGTCCAGTCGCCTGATGCTGGAGGCTTCACGTACCTGCCGTGCCCCCTCCAGCTCCCCACTATCCCACTGACACCTGCTTACTCCTGCCTAAGGCCTTTGTATAATGCCTGGTCTGCCTGGAAGGTCACCCCCAGATTCCTGCATGGCCCCTTCCCTCACTTCCTACGGGTGTCTGCTTAAAATTAGAAAACCCTGGACTGGGCGTGGTGGCTCATGCCTGTAATCCCAGCAGTTTGGGAGGCCGAGGTGGGTGGATCACCTGAGGTCAGGAGTTCGAGACCAGCCTGGCCAACATGGTGAAACCCCATCTCTACTAAAAATACAAAAATTATCTGGGCATGGTGGTGCTTGCCTATAATCCCAGCTACTAGGGTGGCTGAGGCAGGAGAATCGCTTGAACCCGGGAGGCGGAGGTTGCAGTGAGCTGAGATCATGCTATTGCACTCCAGCCTGGGTGACAGAGCAAGACTCTGTCTCAAAGAAAAAAAAAAAGGAAAGAAAACCGCACTCTGTTCCACTATCTCCCCTTCTGCGCACTCTCCCTGCTATCCTGGTTCAGCACTGATCTCAGCACTGATTCCCCCGACTATTATATAGCACTTTGCCTTTTATTTTTTAAATTTAATTTAAATAGTTTTTTGCATTTGGCCTCCTTCCCCTAGCTAGAATGCAGGCTCTGCGAGAGCCAAGTTTGTATTTCCATGACTGCTTTATCCTCAGTGCCTTCCGCAGTACCCAGGACATCATCAGTTCTCAGTAAATGTTCTTGAATGGGGATTCATGGGGATATAAGTCCAAAAATTAACTTAGAAGGATCAAAACATAGGAGAGGTCATCACTATAACTTAAATTAAGCAAGCCTCCTGTGAGTAGTTCTGAATAATAGAGATGACTAGCCTAAGAGGGGAATGGCTCCATTTATGGGATGGTGAGTTTACAACTAAGGATGGCACTTTTGTAATCAACTAAAAATACCCCAGCTCAGTTCTTTGCTAAGAAGAGGAAAGAGTTGAGAGCACTGAGAAGAGTATTTGGCCTCCCAATTAATTTCAATTCCTCATTGAAATTAAGAAGACATCTCAGGGGCCAGGCGCGGTGGCTCATGCCTGTAACCTCAGCACTTTGAGAGGCCAGGCGGGAGGATTGCATGAACTCAGGATTTCTAGACCAGCCTGGGCAACATGGTGAAACCCCATCTCTACACAATATACAAAAATTAGTCGGGCGTGGTGGCATGCGCATGTTATCCCAGCTACATGGGAGGCTGAAGCAGGAGAATCACTTGAACCCGGGAGGCGGAGGTTGCAGTGAGCTGAGATTGTGCCACTGCACTCCAGTCTGGGAGACAGAGCGAGACTTCATCTCAGAGAAGGAAGGAAGGGAGGGAGGAAGAGAGGGAGGCAGGGGAGGGAGGGAAGGAGGGAGGGAGGGAAGGAGGGAGGGAGGGAGATCTCAGCATTAAAAAAGAAATCAAAACATAAAATTAAAATCTCAGCATTAAAAAAACAAAACAAAAACAAATCATGTTCCACGAAATCCTGTTGCTCACAAACCTGAAATGTCAAGGTTTGCTGCTTGTTGAAAGTGATCACGGACTAGGCTTAATGTCTACACATGTTTTATGTAAGTTTTTTTTTTTTTTTTTTTCCTCTTTTTTAAAATGTCCGTCTTTTCAGATTGTTTGATCCAGGCACTAACCTGCTACTGTATACTGTTTTCTAACTAAACAAATAGAGAATAAAGATATAAGGAACTTGAGGAATAAGCCCAAGAGAGCACTGTGGTCTGGGGATACGGTTGGCATCCAGGGTTTCTGCTTTTTTATAGGCAGCTAATTCTTTTCTGCTGAATTGATCGCTGTTTCATGTCATGCTTCTCAGGAGTGTATGTAGCTGACGGGTGAGGTGCGGCTGGGCAGTGACTCCCTAGTGCTTCCTGCTTATTTCCGTTTTATTTGAAGCCAAGGAGGAGTTTGTTTTTGATGTGAGTCATATGCCCAGGACACTAATTCCAATCCATTCTCTTATCACCTCCCTGACCAGTTCCTAATCAGAATCTGTACCTCATGGAGGTTACAGGGATCCAAGGTCATGATAACTGAGGCTTGTACTGCATCTGGACTCAGAACAGAGCAAATGTGTGCCTGGTCTAAGTACTTCCGTAAAATACCCAGTGTCTTGGTGTCCTTCTGCAGCACAGTCTCTGTCGTCTTTGACATAAGTATCGAGATTATACACACATCACTGATAAGGGATAAAAGGCACCCTGGAAATCCGTAAATAAAGGACTAGCAGTCACGGCAGTGCACTGCATTGAGTCTGGTTTGGTTGGGTCTGAAACTGTACCTGAAATGGTTTCTTTAAGTATCTTGCTTTCTCTATTTCTCGATGTTTAATAAAGGAAGGGACACGGACATGTAGAGAAGGCTAAAATAAGAAATGCTGTGTGAGGCCATTTTTCCCCACACAAACCAAGAAAGAAATAAAGACCTTCCCTGCATGGACACCCTCTCTACTAAGAGTGTTCATGCTGCTCATAGCACTGAAGATTCCACATCCAGTGCTTTTTTTCAGTGTTTTCTTAGCTTTCAATGATGTACCTGTCAGTGTGATTATAGATTTAACCCTTAGGAGGGAATCTCTCCTACATTTTAGCATCGGAGACCTAGATTAAAGGCTGAGGAGAGAAGATTAAATGTGGCCAAGAGAGAGAAGCTTTTCTTTCTCATTCCGTCTGGTACAGCCAAAGGGGTAAGGAAGACGCGGGCTTCTCTTACGATAGATTGTGAGGCTGCAGTTTCTATGGTGACTGGTTTCTTTTTCCCTTATTCAGCAGCTAAATGCAGCAACATTCAAACACTTGTAGCTGAGTTTGGCCTTCAGGTGGGACACTTACATTCTCCAGGCATTTGCCTTAAGCCCATATATAGAGACAGAGCTTAATTTTTTCCCCAAGTCATTTAGCAGTTAATGTTTGTGGGATACATGATGGATATCTCCTTCTCATCATGTTATCCCCAAATGGCTTTGAAATAGAGGCTGTTGGCCGGGCACGGTGGCTCACACCTGTAATCCCAGCACTTTGGGAAACCAAGGCGGGTGGATCACCTGAGGTCAGGAGTTCGAGACCAGCCTGGCTAACATGGTGAAACCCTGTCTCTACTAAAAATACAAAAATTTCCTGGGCATTAGTGGCACGTGCCTGTAGTCCACCTACTCGGGAGGTTGAGGCAGGAGAATCACTTGAACCCGGGAGGTGGAGTTTGAAGTAAGCTGAGATCGCGCCATTGTACTCCAGCCTGGGCGACGAGGGAGAAACTCTGTCTCAAAAAAGAAAAGAAAAGAAAAGAAAAGAAATAGAGGCTGTTTTGATGGTAGGTGATTTTGTTAGCAGACTGGTGCATGTCCCTCTGTGATCTCGGTGCCATTGATTGAACTTGGGAGGTTTCTACCCCATGGCTGGAGCCGGGTCTGTTCTCTCAGGCATCCCCAGTGTCTGGGCCTGAAAGCATGGTTCTGCAGAGTACGTGCTCCCCTACCTCCTGTTGCCATTCCCGTTTCTTTACAGACTTGAAGAGGTTTGTTAAACAGAATCTCTTTGGGTGGAAAACCCCAGAGAAGTCCAGTTCGTTGAATACCCGTCCCTGGCAACATACAGAACTGCGAGGTGGGGTTCATCTGTGGGATCCTTTGCCTGTTCTGGGTACTTGAACTGAAGCACATGAATTCCATGGCAAAAAAGGACCAGCGGGGCCATCTAGTTTTTATGAGTATTGGAGAAAATCTTATAAGAGACACACTAAAGAGGGCAACATTGGTCAAACAATAAATGTAACTATAAAAATCGCAAAATCCAGATCTATACAGAGTTCGCCATCGCAGCTGCTTGATCACTGGGGCCTGAGCTCCGCTGTCTGCAGTCCGTTAGATAGCAACTTGCTTTTAATCCTAAACGTTAAGAATTTAAGAATTTAGTCAACTTTCAGTTATCTGCTCCGGGAGTTCTCACTCCCAAATGGCTTCTGCTTACCGCGGATAATTCTGGCTCTTGCCAGTTCCCGGGGAACTTGCAGGGAGGGTGAGATCATATTAGCATGAACTTAGCGTAATTGGTGTATGGGATTTGGAGGTGTGCAAAGGGGATACATCTCTTGTTTATAAAACTAGACACATTTCAAAGTGATCATTGTGCCTGATTTTTTATTTTTTGGGCCATTTTCTATTCCATTCTCTATTAATAAAAATAATTAAGAAAAGATTATAATTCTTTTATCTACAGAAGATCTTATTGTGGATTTAAGCCACGGTAAAATTGTTTGGAGGTGGCTCCCCCATCCCCCCTCCAAAAAACATTAAAAAACCACCAATCCTTTTGCAAGTTAGGCCACCCGTTTAAGCCCCGTAGTGCCTTTCATGAACAGACACTTGCTCCAGGGAGAAACCTGATGTAAAGAGAAGTTTGAGCTTCTCTCTTTTAACTTTAGGACTTCAGAGGTTTGAGAGCTAATGGAAAATGAGGACCCCATGTAATAAGGGGAGCCCAGTGGTGTGGCCATGCCACCGGGCCTTGCCCTTCAGCGCTGTCACCCCTGCCCCCAGGGAGGGCACACTGAGGAGGCTGGCCTACTTTGCTGGGTGTCAATAAAAGGTGTGGGGACTGTTCATTCCTGAGCTTTCTCTCTTCCGTCCTTCCGCCAGCCACCCTACTTTGAATCTGCCTGTCTCAATGACATAAAGTCAAGGATAAGATAAAATCTGCCTCCAGTTTTGTCGCCAGTGCCATTTATAACCAGAAAGGCCAGCACGAACATGTCAGATAAACCTTTACATGAATATATGATGTCCTGCACTTAACAACTTGATGAAAGGAAAGGCTCAGTTTAGGAGAGTGGAAACCTGCTTTAAAGCTCCTTAATATTTAACAAGATCTTGCACTTGTGGTGACCTGCAAAGTCTCTAGATCACAACAGGATTTATTCTTTTCCCTGCCGGCATCTGGATTCTCCTAAAAGTAAATCCATCCAGACATGCCTGCATACGTAACCCCCACCCGGCAAAGGGATCAGAACATTTGGTCATTTCGCCTGTGAGTCTGTACTGATTCATGCACTCCCTGATCCTCAGTCATTGCTGAGCATCCGAAGATTCTGAGAGACTGCAGGTCTATAAACAATGGGACAGGGAGCCAAGGCATGGCCAGAGTGTTACAAACCCTGGCTTTCTGTGTGATAAGCCACTCACCTTGAGGACGTTTTTGGAATATGCATTAACCTTTCAGACCTTTCGGGATAGCATAAAAAGGTACGAAGGAAAAACATAATTGAAGCCATAGATGAATCATAGGAACTCAAAAACCATTCTTCATTGGAAAGTGTTGCAGTGAATTGGTGAGCGTTTCTAGTGATTCGCACCCACGGGCTGCAGACCTTGTGCTGGGTACTGTGCATATACTATCTCACATCCCCACAGTAACCTGACTCGAGAGGCACAGGAGTCTTACTGGTTAAGTTCAGGAATTGCCAGGCTCAGAGAAGTTAATTTCTAGTCATACCTCATACAGAGAGACCATGGGTGAGCCAGGATGCACAGACGTACCTCAAACCCAAGGCCACACTTTTTTTTTTTTAATGTTTCTTTGTTAAACTGGGGTATTTAAAGACTGCGCAAACTCAGTATTATTATAACAAAGAACCAGAAAATGAATTCTGAGAGTATTCAGTGTTGCCTATTCAGTATGGTATTTGAACTGGAGTATGTTGCTCAACTCCTTATTACTCAGTTGCTTTTGACGAGGGCTCTCCTGGGATTTTGGCCAGGATGATTTTTTTATTGTACTAAGTGACAACTGCCCCTGCCCCTTGCCAAATAACTGTCTGCACTGGGGAATGTGGTAGATGCCGCCTGTGTAGAATTAGAACCAGTGGTGTAAGCCGGAAGAGTGGCCCCATTTTTCTTGTCAGTGATTGGCTTAGGGAGAGATTTGTGACCAATTTGGGTCAGTAATAAATGAGGACATCTGCTGGTAGTTTCTGGAATAGGTTTCCTTGCTTTGAAGAAGCAGCATAGGGAAGAGGGGGCCTTGCTCTGCCTGAGAGGCCTGGAGTTTCTGCAGCCATCTTGAGCCCACAAGGGAGGAGCTGGACTGGGGAAAGCTGTCATATTTAGGGTGTGGAAGGAGGAGGATGAAAAGAACCGAGGCCATTTCTGACATTGCTCATGGCTCTGTTCACCAGGCTTTTCTATTCACTTGCCTTTTCTCTGGACCCCTTTGCTGTGTGAGATAATGGATTTCCTTATGGTTTATACCAGGTCGAGTAGGGTTTTCTGTCTGGTCTTTGTGTGAGAAGGCCCTTTAATAGATAAAGGCTTCCTTGGGGACCAGTACCATTTCAGGTGACTGGTCTGCTTGTCTGTAGGTTGGAAATGATTGCTTACTCCTTGCAAACAGAGAACCCATTGCTGCCATAGTGGTAGTAGGCAGTGGGTTAAGGAGTACTTGAGTTATTGTTATTGTCCTGTGCATGCAAAGCACCTCTTGTACCACCATATTGTGGTCACCATTGTTTATGGTTATTGCTGTCATTCATAACAGCATCTTTGAATCTTATACACTAGACATTCAAAGTGGAGGCAGTGGGAGGGTAACAGCAGCACCAGGTCTGCAGTGTAGACTGGCAGCACCGGGTCTGCAGTGTAGACTGGCACAAATGTAAGTGTGAATTTCCAGTTCTTGCTGAGACAGCATCAGAGTGAGTCAAAATTAACAGGGTTGGTTGGCACTGCTGATCACACCAAGGGGCTGAAGGGTGGGTACTAGAGTGAGTTAATGCTGGAGACAGAGGCAGAGAGAATCCACTGATGCTGAGGAAGCTCATCAGAAGTGTAGGGGGAGGAGACCACAAGGTCAGGTGTCTCATCAGCGATACCTGACTTCTCTCTTAACCGAATCTGAATCAGTGGTCCTCAACTCAGGGGCCAGGGGCATGTGCCCTTCAGTGGACATGTGGCAAAGCCAGGAGACATTTCAGTTGTCCCAGGTGGGGGATGCAGTCAGCATCTAGTGGATAGACCCCAGAGATGCAGTTGCAACATCCTACAGTGGCAGAACAGCCCCCCAACAAAGATTCTGGCCCCCAAAGGCCAATAGTGTTGAGGCTGACCATCCCTGTTTCTCACCTGGAAGTGGTTGATGGAGGGAGCCGAGGGCAGCTGGGGTGTGAGGAAGGCTCTGGAGACTGAAGCTGTTATTAGATCCAGTCCAGGCTGCTTGGCAGTGGGCACTTTCCAGTGGGGAGGCTTCCCACTTGTGGCAGAGCACGTAGAGGGGTTTGCAAGCTCTCTGTGTTTACTGGCCTCCACGTTGGTGTCTGGGAAGGGCAAAACAGAAGCTCAGACTGCTGGGTGGAGAAGTTTTGCGCCTTCCCAGCTCTTGCTTCTTTCTGTGAAGCATGCTGGCGTCATGTTTCCATGACAGCAGTTGAGTTAATGCATTTAGGGGCCCCCTCAGCGTCCACCACATCCTGCCTGTTGTAAATTGTGTGGTTCAGGTTGTGATCTATGATACTACGGTCCTAAATTTCTCATTACTATTTTTTAACTTGATTGAATGCACAGCTACTAGACAAAATCGCTCTTTACCTCTGTAAGTAAAAAATAGAAATGCTTATTAGTGTTCAGCAATAGATTTTAAAATTACATTTTTGTTACAAATACTTCACTGGCTAAATTGAAATCAGTGTGATCAAATTGAAATGTCATAATACTATTGATTTAATAAATGCTGGCCTCCTAATATCTGTTTTTCAATGAAACTAGTATTACGGGAGTAATTTTCTAATGAACATCTGAGCACTAGGTCATTGGTAAAACAAAAGAAGAATGATATCATAAATGGTTCTGGATGGTTTTTTCAGCGGGACCTGGCATGCTGATACGAATAGAGGAATTAAAGCGTAGCTCATTATATATTAATTTGAATGTAATACTAACTAAAACCTTCCATTGACTTCACTGAAGCCTAGTCTTAGAAATTATGCAGATTAATGGAGGCCTTGAAAAGAAGCACATGCAATATTTGAGTTCCCTTTGGACCAAAAAACTGGCATGTTGGAACTGAAAAAATTATATACTGTGCAGTATTTTTGTGTAAGTACAATACACTAAAAGATTTTGTTGCTTAAAAAAACTGGGCAGGGTGAATCCTATATCTGTTTTTTGTCTATTTTATTTTATATCCAAATAAGCCGAAAGGAAGAAGCAAAGGACCGAAGGTTGACACTGAGATTGCTGCTGCAGAGGGAGAATTTCCTGCAGCTTTTGATTGTGGAACTCAGGTTAAGAATGTGGTTCCTGGAGCCAGGCACGGTGGCTCACGCCTGTAATCCCAGCACTTTGGGATGCTGAGGCGGTTGGATTGCTTGAACCCAGGAGTTTGAGACCAGCCTGAGCAACATGGCAAAACCCCATCTCTACAAAAAATACAAAAAATTAGCCAGGTATGGTGGTGCACACCTGTCGTCCCAGCTACCCGGGAGGCTGAGGTGGAAGTATTGCTGGAGCCTGGGAGGCGGAGGTTGCAGCAAGCCTTGATTGCATCATTGCACTTCAGCCCGGGTGGCAGAGACCCTACCTCAATGAAAAAAGAATTTGGTTTCTGCATAAGGATGATTTCACTGCCTTTTTTGTTTTTACATGAAAATCCTCACCAAGTACATTTTAATTTTGTTGTATTAATTAATGAGAACTTGTTCTCCCCTGTGCCTCATCTTTCACAATTTTATATCATGTGAGATGTATTTATCTAATAAAGTGGCGATGGGAAGAGGCATTAGCTATTTTCGGAGTCTGTGATAGCCACATAGTGACATTTTAAAAGCATAAGCTTCGGTTCTTCAAGCCCCTCAAGTAAATGTGGAGATGAGTCAAGTTCAGGCAGGCCCAGCAGACATGAATGTTCTTTCTTTTCTGTCTTCTCTTTCTCCTGTCTCTCTGTTAGTAATACTCTCCATTGCTGTCTGTAGATTAATACTCACAGCCACGTGTATACTGTATTTTATAAAGAACTTTGCTGTTCACCCTGAAGCTTTGGCACCTGCCAGAGACATGAGTTGCTGCTGACTCATGATGACTATATCCAGGCAGGTGTGTTTCTCCCGCAGCGATGGTTCACTCCTCCTGAATCAGGTGCTGTCCCTTTCCAGGCACAGCAACCACTGGCAAGGCAGGGACTTCATCAGAGGCAGATGTTGAAAGTGGTGGGTGACCGTGGGTAGTGAGTGCACCCAGGGCAGGCTCTGACGTTGTGGGATCCTCCTGACCCCTGTTTTAAGTGAAAAAAGTGAGACATAAGCCAAAACTATAAAGTCAGGACACCAAGATATTGCAGTTTGTCCATACTCCTTTTTCCAGCGTGATACTCTACTTCCTGTTTCTCACTGTACAGTTTTTTCTTTTCTTTTCTTTCCCCTCCCCTCCCCTCCCCTCCCCTTCCCTTTCCAACGGAGTCTCGCTCTGTCACCCAGGCTGGAGTGCAGTGGCGTGATCTCTGCTCACTGTAACTTCTGCCTCCGGAGTTCAAGCCATTCCCCTGCCTCAGCCTCCGCAGTAGCTGGGATTACAGGCGCCCACCGCCACGCCCAGCTAATTTTTATATTTTTAGTAGAGATGGGGTTTCATAATGTAGGCCAGGCTGCTCTCAAACTCCTGACCTCAGTGATTTTCTAAGTAAATTTCCAGCTTCTCAGGGTCAGCAATCACATCAACTACTTTCCTGTGCGTCCATCATAGGATGGTGCCTGTCACATAGTGTTTAAAATACCAGTCCCAGGCTGGGGTTGGTGTGGACTTTGCAGCCAGCCACGTGTACTAGATTAACCACGTTGGTCAGAGTAACCTGTCTTGGTTAACATCGATAACATCGCATGGAAGTCGGTATCGATGGAGGATAATTGATGAAGCACTGTGGACATTTTGCTGCACATATTTCCTAAATCTTCATTGCTTACTGTATAAACACACAAAAGTAGTCATGGTATTTGTTAATTGTTGATGAAGGTTGTGACTGGCTGTAGGTAAACATTTTGGAAGTAATTTTTAGGACTGGAATGCACTCACATGCTTTTTTCTTAAGCCACTGAAAAGTGCGAGGAATTAACAGCAAAACTTGGAGGTTTTAAGTAAATGATCAGTGTTAGTAGCTATCACTTTTTAACTTAGCAATAGCTCTCTTTGAAAGAAAATTCTAGGGGGCTTTAAGTAGGTTGTAGGTTGTAGTGGTATTGTTTGCTTGTACTAATTATTGATTTTTTAAAAATCCTTTTTGGTCTTTGTTCCGTGGTCTGTTATATAACCTGGTGGCTAGAGGGTGGGCTCAGACTGAATCAGGCTGCTTGGGTTTGAAGCCTGGCTTCTCTTGGTAGCTGTGTGCCCTTGCTTAGATAACTTCATCTCTCTAAATCTTAATTTCCTCCCACAAGAGGGATTCCACCCCACAGTCTGTGTCAGCAGAAAATGACAATGCAGGGAGCATGCCTGCCAGTATTTACAACATGTTAGCTGTTTCTGTCCACTTGATATTACAGCCTGAGCATCTCTTATCCAAAATGCCTGGGACCAGACGTGTCTCTGGGTTCAGATTTTGGAATATTTGCAGTACATTTGTCTGTTGAGCATCTGAAAACCTGAAATCGAAAAGGCTCCAATGAGCATCTCATGTGAGCATCTTGTTGGCCCTCAAAAAGTTTCAGGTTTGGGGCTTGGGATTTTCAGAGTTGGGATTCCAGTTTGTATACACAGAACCTAGTTAGTCTCAGCACAGAGTTACTACATCTTAGTAGGAGAGTGAGAACTGCTCAGGCTCTGGAGGGAATAAAGCTGATGAAACCAGGGTGCAGAAAGGAAGTTGATGTAGATAGAACCACTTTTACCACGTCAGTCTGCTGAAAATAAGGTTCCCTGAAGAGACATTGCCACAGTAGCCTGTGAAGACAGTCTTCCAATAAAATGAATGGCATTTTACTTTTGATCAATATAAAACTACTTTAGGGCAAAAATAAAAATGGGTAGTGATGAATGTAGATGGGAATGACATTGCTGGCATTTATTAAAGGAGAGCAGTTTTTCTGTACGCAATTTGACCAGACTCCAGTACTCTGAAGTAAACAGTATTTCTTTAATGTGACAGGCATATTTGTAAATCTACTAAGGACTTAGTAATATATCCTGATAACGGGAATAACATCATTCTTGATCCAATAATTGCAAAGTGTGAATGATTCTCTAGAGCTTTGCAAAGGCCAAGAATGTCTCTTTCAAATGACAGTGAATTTTCCATTATCTCTTAGTACATAATCGGTTTGGCGAATTGTCTTCAGGACCCAGGAACTCTCTCTGTCCTTGACATTGAGGATGATGAGTTGGGTGTTTGTGTAAATGAATGCATGCCCTCCGACTGCATTAACAGCCCAAAGTAAGTGGTCTGGGGTGATTAGATTTGTTTTTGGCTTTCAATATTTTCATCTTTCTCCCTGCAGGATCACGCAGATTTGCGAAGCCATTTCTTCACAGTTGGGATGAAGCTTGAGACAGTGAATATGTGCGAGCCCTTTTACATCTCTCCTGCGTCGGTGACTAAGGTGGGTTTTCCTCCCTCGCTCTTCGACCCAGCAACCTTTGGCTCCCCCATTTTTTTTCTTTTAGGTTTTTAACAATCACTTTTTTCAAGTGACTATTGATGACCTAAGACCTGAACCAAGTAAACTGTCAATGCTGTGCCATGCAGATTCTTTGGGGATTTTGCCAGTACAGTGGTGCCTTAAAAATGGAGTCAGCCTCACTCCTCCCAAAGGTTTGTATTCTGTGAAGGTATGCAGGGTCTGGGCGCTGTTTTATCTGTGTTTTGTCATTCCCAGGTTACTCTGGCCAGGACTTCGACTGGGCAGATTATCACAAGCAGCATGGGGCGCAGGAAGCCCCTCCCTTCTGCTTCCGAAATGTAAGAAGCTTCTCTCTTACCTAATTTTTAAACTGGCTCAGTGTTGGTCTCGTTTCTCTTGCAGACATCATTCAGTCGAGGTTTCACAAAGAACATGAAACTTGAAGCTGTGAACCCCAGGAATCCAGGAGAACTGTGTGTGGCCTCCGTTGTGAGTGTGAAGGGGCGGCTAATGTGGCTTCACCTGGAAGGTACGTACTCGCTGGGGGTAGCAGTCGCTGGGTGTACCTCTTGTTTCAACTTCTTCCCATGCAGGGCTGCAGACTCCTGTTCCAGAGGTCATTGTTGATGTGGAATCCATGGACATCTTCCCAGTGGGCTGGTGTGAAGCCAATTCTTATCCTTTGACTGCACCACACAAAACAGTCTGTAAGTGGTTCCCAGTTGAGGGGGGGTGGATGGATTTTCTTTTTCCGTTTTGCCTTTTCTACAGCACAAAAGAAGAGAAAGATTGCAGTCGTGCAACCAGAGAAACAGTACGTGCTTTTTTCCCCTCCAGACTACACTGGTCCCTGATAGTTTTATTTTCTCTGTTGACAGATTGCCGCCCACAGTGCCTGTTAAGAAAATACCTCATGACCTTTGTTTATTCCCTCACCTGGACACCACAGGTAATCAGTCCCATTTAGGGGGTCTCTGTGCCCTAAGCATGGACTATGTTGCTGTCCCCTGCAGGAACCGTCAACGGGAAATACTGCTGTCCTCAGCTCTTCATCAACCACAGGTGTTTCTCAGGCCCTTACCTGAACAAAGGAAGGATTGCAGAGCTACCTCAGTCGGTGGGACCGGGCAAATGCGTGCTGGTTCTTAAAGAGGTAAAGCCCGTGCACAATCACCTTGGCTTATTCAGCTCAGTCTGCTTATTTTTTTCCCCAAAAGGTTCTTAGCATGATAATCAACGCAGCCTACAAGCCTGGAAGGGTATTAAGAGAATTACAGCTGGTAGAAGATCCCCACTGGAATTTCCAGGAAGAGACGCTGAAGGCCAAGTAAGTGTTTTCAATTCTGGAAAGCAAGGGTTGCCCTCGCTTTTCTTCCCCACCTATTTTCTAGATACAGAGGCAAAACATACAGGGCTGTGGTCAAAATCGTACGGACATCTGACCAAGTCGCAAATTTCTGCCGCCGAGTCTGTGCCAAGCTAGAGTGCTGTCCAAATTTGTTTAGTCCTGTGCTGATATCTGAAAACTGCCCAGAGAACTGCTCCATTCATACCAAAACCAAATACAGTAAGTACAAATAATGAAAAAAGAAATGCATGCCTTCAAAAGTTTCTCATCTTCCTTCCTACAGCCTATTACTATGGAAAGAGAAAGAAGATCTCCAAGCCCCCCATCGGGGAAAGCAACCCCGACAGCGGACACCCCAAACCCGCCAGGCGGAGGAAGCGACGGAAATCCATTTTCGTGCAGAAGAAACGGAGGTCTTCTGCCGTGGACTTCACCGCGGGCTCGGGGGAGGTATGTTCTGCCCGGGGCACCTGCCAGCCTGTCAGCCCCTTAAATGCCTTTTCCTCCTTCCCAGGAAAGTGAAGAGGAGGACGCTGACGCCATGGACGATGACACCGCCAGTGAGGAGACCGGCTCCGAGCTCCGGGATGACCAGACGGACACCTCGTCGGCGGAGGTGCCCTCGGCCCGGCCCCGGAGGGCCGTCACCCTGCGGAGCGGCTCAGAGCCCGTGCGCCGGCCACCCCCAGAGAGGACACGAAGGGGCCGCGGGGCGCCGGCTGCCTCCTCAGCAGAGGAAGGGGAGAAGTGCCCGCCGACCAAGCCCGAGGGGACAGAGGTGATGCCCGGGCGTGGGGACAGAGGGCTTCCGCAGCTGAGCTCCTCCTGCCCTTTCTCTGCAGGACACGAAACAGGAGGAGGAGGAGAGACTGGTTCTGGAGAGCAACCCGTTGGAGTGGACGGTCACCGACGTGGTGAGGTTCATTAAGCTGACAGACTGTGCCCCCTTGGCCAAGATATTTCAGGAGCAGGTACGGTGGTTGCCGCGTGTCGATTGTTTGATCCCTTCTCTAACCTGCCTTTCTTTTCCTGCAGGATATTGACGGCCAAGCACTCCTGCTTCTGACCCTTCCGACGGTGCAGGAGTGCATGGAGCTGAAGCTGGGGCCTGCCATCAAGTTATGCCACCAGATCGAGAGAGTCAAAGTGGCTTTCTACGCCCAGTACGCCAACTGAGTCTGCCCTCGGGAGGTGGCCCATTATTGCTGGGATGCGGTGTTGGTAAAGGTTTCCAGGACTGAAACTTTGATTTTCCGGGATATGTTAAATGGTACAGCCACTAAGTATCACCAGAAAACCAGAAGCCCAGGATCTTCTGCCTCCGCCAGCCTGTGAGCTGTTTCCATGTTTTCAAAGCACAGCAGCAGTCGCTTCTGGGGAGTGCCAGTTAAAGTCATGCATCAGACCCTGCCAGACGTGGGCCTGCTTCTTGGCTCACCCACGTTTTGCCTTTCTCCTGCCCCAAATCAGGCAGCTCCCTTGGAGCAGGGTTTCCTCAGATGAGGACTGCATTCTTTGAAAACAAAGAATGTCGCCAAGGAAGAAACCTCACGCCATGCTGTAGTGTTTCCTGTAATCACACGAGCACATTTATATATGCAGTTTCCCATGGATAGGCGTGTGACCCTGGTTGAGTGGCACTTGCGGTTTCATCTTGGTGGCAACTCCTTTGCAATGCAGCTGGCAGCGACATCCTTATAAAAACATGTGCTAAAGCTCTGTCCTCTGTTAGAGGTGCCTTTTAGGAATACGGGGAGTGAAGGAAGGCCGGCAGGCATCTCCATGCAACTAGATGGTTTGTTTGTTTGTTTGTTTGTTTGTTGTTCATTTTGTTGTGTTTTTTGAGACAGGGTCTTGCTCTGTCGCCCAGGTTGTAATGCAGTGGCGCAATCTCAGCTCACTGCAACCTCTCTCTCCCGGGTTCAAGTGATTCTCCTGCCTCAGCCTCCCAAGTAGCTGGGATTACAGGCACCCACCACCATGCCTGGCTAATTTTTGTATTTTTGGTAGAGACAGGGTTTCACCATGTTGGTCAGGCTAGTCTTGAACTCCCAACCTCAAGTGATCTGCCCGCCTCGGCCTCCCAACGTGCTGGGATTACAGGTGTGAGCCACTACGCCCCGGCCCAACTGGATGGTTTTTGATTGAAGCCTAGAACATCTGTAGAGACAAACTCTACCCAGTCTTTTCTAGACCCTCAACTATCTCCAGTGTTGTTGTTTAATCGTAGCCGGATCAGGGAGTGAGTCTTTTAGGCAAATGTTGGATTATATATCAAAGGAAAAGCTTAGTTTCAGAGAGGAGGAAGGGAAAGAGATGTGAGGGAAGCATTTCATCAACCAGCTACGTCCCCCTTAGAAGGATCACTGCAGCAGGTCACCGAGCAGGAGTCCCTCTGAGCGTCCCTTCTGTCTCGTTCTGCCCTAGCTGGCAGCATATGAACCAGGCATGATGCAGCAGGAGCAGTGAATCTGGAGTCAGCCACTTGGCACCCTGGTTTCGCTGAGAACAAACTCTGAGATCTTGGGTGACTTCTCATCACTCTGGACCTCCATTCCTGTGAAGTGACAGGTGTGGACCCTGAGGGTGCGGTGGTGAGCACACTGTCTCCTGCTGGCATTCACCCCACTCATGCTGGAAAGGAAGATCCAGATCGTACAAAAATTAGAAAAAGAAAGAATAAGAAGGGTCTGGTCCCAGTTCTGACTCGGCCATTCTTACAGCTCTTTCTGGCTTTGAGTTTGCTTGTGGAATTTCCTGGGCAGTTGTGTTAAATCCGCCAGGTCACGTGCAGACAAAGCTGTGGCTGCGAGAGTTGGCTGGCCTCTTGGACCAGAAGCCATCTCCATATCCTCATGAGCGATTCCATATCTCCACTCAGACCCTGTGGACTACAGTGTTCCGCTGTGGTGGCTGCCAAGATGCCTTCTTAAACTTATGCAAGGAAACCAAACCCTCCCACAGTTCCCAAGCAGACACTGGAAGCAGAGGCTTCTCACCCTTCCTGCTTTTTCACCACAATCACCTTGAGCTCGTCCCTTGGACTAGAGTCTCCACAGTTCCAGTAAAATTCTGCGGTGGGCTGATGAGCTGCTTGCATTTCTGTGACATTTCCAGATATGATTCTCAGTGGGATTTTGGAAACTTTGATTGCTCAAGCTCACCCTTCTTAACATTCTGTAATGGTTACAGATGAGAATGGAAAACACATATTTTATGGATGAGGCGTTTTGGTCTCCCCTGCAGTCGATTTCTAGAATCAAGTTTTAGAGTTCGGCTGATGCATCTGCCTGGGGACCTCAGATGGGAGGAGTGTGTCAGTTGTACCCCGACAGAAATGTCTCTGGGATCTGTGGCTGGCTTGCCCCGGGCATCTCTCCTTTAAGCTCAAGTTTTGAACTCTCTGCGGTTTTCCACCCCTGCCTTCTCAGCCACATGCTTTTGGCCTTAAACGCTCAGTCTTGTGGAGTTCAACTCTGTCAAACGATTGGAAAGGGCATCCATTTCCAGATCTTTGGCATTTTCCCCGCGCTGACTCTTTGATGATCCTTCACTGTGGCCTTTTCAAGCTCAGCTGTTCCTGTTGTATTTGAGACGAGGGTGAGGGAATGTGGTGGCCACAAAAGAACAGGGACTTGCAGCACAAATGTCACTTCTGTCTCCCTTTTCAGTGGTAGCACGGAGGAGGAGGTGCTGCGTTGGAGGGAGGGGATCCTCCAGGAGCTCTCTGGAGCCCATCTAGGAAGCTAGAGTGTGTGGCCCGCCAGGAGCTCAGGAAGGATACAGCCACTGTCGCAGGGGAAAGTGTTTGCTTCCCGTGGAGCCAAGCGCCCAAGACTCTCCGTATCCTTCACCCTGACAGTTTAACTTCAGCGTTTCTCTGTGCAGTTGCGGTCACCATGGGTGAGCACTGTCTGTGCACGTGCCAGGGAGGAGATGGCTGGGACCACTGCACAGGAGGGCGCAGCCTGGCGTCGCCATGAAAGTTGTCTCTGTGCCATCTCTCCGGTCCTTGAGGAGAGCCCAGAAAGATTTTAGGACCCAGGAGGTGCTTTTCCTCCAGCTGTTGCCAGTGTCCTTCTGAGCCTGGATTCTCCGGGGATTTCCGTCGTGGTGGATGGACTTCACATCAGCAGCAGTTCTGGTACAGAATTGTAATGTGTTTTCATTTCTCTGTAGGATTCACCTCTCACCAGCGTCTGTCTTAAAGGTAGGGCCAATTTCATGGAGCATTTTTCTGTGTGTGTCCTTGTTGCTTTTGCCAGAAAAAGTGGATTTGACATGCGTGCCCCGATGCCACCATAGCCCCTAGGCCAACAATGTCATGGTCTAAACACCAAAAAGTGATGCCCCGCATTCCTTCCCTGGATGGTACCGTTTCTTCTCCGTCTCTCTTTGATGATTCTTTGGGACCAAAGTCCTCTCCTTAGTGCGCCTACTTCCTGTGGGCATCATGCCACTTGGAACTTATTGGAACTGGCCCGGGAGACTCTGCAGTCTGCGCCGTTTGAAAACCCTGAGAAAGAGATGCCACCTCAACTTGAATCATGACAGCCCATCGCTCAGTCTCACCCTAAACTCATGGAGCTTGTTTCAGCTCCTCACTTCTTGACTGTATTTGTACTATGTTGAAAAAATATCCTGTCCACAAAGACATAAGCCTAACAACCTAGAAAAACAACAGGGTACTACTGGCATTACAGAACTTCTTTGCCTTTCAAAACAAAAGCAAAACACAGTGAACTTCACCACGGAGCTGCACAGCGTGGGGAACTCATCCATCACTTTCAAAATTAGAGTCATTTGATCCAAGTTGGAGTCAGACACAGTATTTGAGCTGCACGGCTTCTGGGTTCTCCCACCTTATTTGATCATATTCGAAAGATTATTTCCTGTGTTTGCTTTGATTTGTTCCTCAGTACATTAAAATGATCCACACCTTGAACACTGCCCTCTCTAGAAGGTTGATTTTGATCAGCCTTTTGAAGATGGGTGTCGTTTCCCTAACTTATCTCACAGAATTTTGAGTGTTGTATTTGGCAAGTTCTGAGATTTGCCTTCTGTCTTATGCCAAACACCCCTTTCTAAGAGCTGTCCCCGCTTAGTTTTAGAAGTACTAGGGGTTTTCATACTTATTTTATAGAACACCCATTTATATTTATTTCTGTATATAGAACTAAAAAAAACAGTAGTGTTAAAAATCTTTGTTGTGGTTTGAGCATCTTTGCTGCTTTTGGATTGAGATGGCGAATCAAGGCTTCACTTCCTCTCTCTTCTGTCTTTAGAAAGCTGTGATCGTGCGTGCAATTATTTGAAAGGCAACATAGTCAATTAAGAAACCTGTAGTTGTTAAGGAAGAAATTGTTGGCAAGATATCCATACTGCCCATATCTCGTTGGTGCAATAATTAAATAGCAAAGGAAATCTGTATTGGCAACTATTATAATTCAATAATTCTTTTGTTTACTGCCCTTTTCTGTTCAAGAATTTTCTGGAAATTACTCCCTTTCACATGGTTGAACTCTTAAGTTGACCAGTTCTCATAGCTCTATCACTAGAATGGTTTGCAGATACCCCAAACATACTATGATAAAATCAAATTGTGCTACTTTTGACCCATGTAATTTACCTAAAAGTTGTAATTGCTGACAGAGTACTGCCTTGAATTTTGGTTTAAAACCTCTCTAGTTTCAATGACAAGTAACAACTCAAATAATTCCATATTGTTTGAGGAAGAGGCCATAATCCTTCTGAATTGTTGGCACTAAGTAATGGGATTTGGCCCAGTAAGTATGACGGTCGTGTCGCCTAACCAACGCAGAGCAGTGCTTTTTGTGTGGCTGAAGCGATGTGCTGACGAAAAAAGGAAAATTCTAGGACAATCGTTGGCTAAAAATCACCTTAGGATGAAAAATTTGAGGCAAATTTTTTTAAATGACAGAAAAAGATAATCATCTCACTTGCTTGAAACAGGAGCCAGCATGATCTCTGGAAGCATCAACTATCCCTCGTCGTGATTGTTGAAAGCTCTTTCACTGTTTTGCATTCTAGTTTGAATAGTTTGTATTGAAATTGGATTCCTATCTTGTGTATGTTTTTGGTGCGTAAAAGGGAAAAATTGGTGTCATTACTTTTGAAATTTGCAGGACGAAGGGCATGCTTTTGGTTTGCTGTAAGATTGTATTCTGTATATATGTTTTCATGTAAATAAATGAAAATCTATATCAGAGTTATATTTTAATTTTTATTCTAAATGAAAAAAACCCTTTTTACTTCAAAAAAATTGTAAGCCACATTGTTAATAAAGTAAAAATAAATTCTATGGTGGTGTTTGGGTCTTTGTGTTGAAGGTCA